GCCTGTAATCCCAGCTACTCAGGAGGCTGAGGCAGGAGAAATTGCTTGAACCTGGGAGGCAGAGGTTGCAGTGAGCCGAGACCATGCCACTGCACTGCAGCCTGGGTGGCAGAGAAGACTCCGTCTCAAAAAAAAACTTATACTGGAATATTACCCAAATGAAAAAGTAAGCACATACCAGCTATCACATTGCATGTTTCACGAAGAGACATTAAACGTTATGTCATAAGTTTATTTAGAAACATACCTAGTGTGCTATATGCCTGACTTCAAGAATTTGATCCATTGTTTTGTTTCCTTTTTTCCCTTCAACTTTTTTTTTTTTTTGAGATGGAGTCTCATTCTGTCATCTAGGCTGGAGTACAGTGGTGCCATCTTGGCTCACTGTAACCTCCACCTCCTGGGTTTAAGCAATTCTCCTGCCTCAGCCTCCCAAGTAGCTGAGATTACAGGCGCCCGCCACCATGCCTGGCTAATTTTTTGTATTTTAGTAGAGATGGGGTTTCACTGTGTTGCCCAGGCTGGTCTCAAACTTTTGAGCTCAGGCAATCCTCCTGCCTTGGCCTCCCAAAGTGCCAAGATTACAGGCATGAGCCACCATGCCTGGCCTTTTTTTCTTCAACTTTTATCTTCAGTTCCGGGGTACATGTGTAGGATGTGCGGGTTTGTTACATAGGTAAACGTGTGCCATGGTGGTTTACTGCACAGATCAATCCATTGCCTAGGTATTAAGCCCAGCATCTGTTAGCTATTCCTCCTGATGCTTTCCCTCCCCCAACTCCCACCTCCAACAGGCCCCAGTGTATGTCGTTCCCCTCATGTGTCCATGTGTTCTCATCATTCAGCTCCCACTTATAAGTGAGAACATGTGTTTGGTTTTCTGTTCCTGTGTTAGTTTGCTGAGGATAGTGGCTTCCAGCTTCATCCACATCCCTGCAAAGGACATGATCTCGTTCCTTTTATGGCTGCATAGTATCAAAGAGATTGTGAGCTCAAACATCCATCTTAAGCCGTTGATGTCTTTTTTTTTTTTTTTTTTTTTTGAGATGGAGTCTTACTCTGCCACCCAGGCTGGAGTGCACTGGTGTGATCTTGGCTTACTGCAACCTCTGCCTCCCGGGTTCAAGCGATTCTCCTGCCTCAGCCTCCCAAGTACCTGGGATTACAGGCTCCCACCACCATTCCTGGCTAGTTTTTGTATTTTTAGTTTCACCATGTTGGCCAGGCTGGTCTCAAACTCCTGAAATCAGGTGATCCACCCACCTCAGCCTCCCAAAGTGCTGGGATTACAGGCGTGAGCCACTGCACCTGGCCCAGTTGATGTCTTATAAAGGAAAGTGCAGCAAATGAGATCCAAAGTACAAGTCATCATAATTAGTAATTGCCACTTGTTTTCCACTGAAAATGGCAAATTCTTCTCTGGGCTGTCATTTTGTCTCCTATAGACCATAGAGGTTGTGAAGCTGAGGATACTCTACTCCAACATGGCCAACATGGTACTGATGGGTAGCTCTGTGAAAGGAGCAGAGACTGAAGGCGGAAGAAATGTGGTACCACACCACGTCTTCTGCTTTTCACTACTTTATTCCCTGTGTGCAAGGACAGAAAGACTTACATGGTAATTTTTTACAGTGATTCTTAAAAATTTTTAAATTACAGACTTACAGAAAGGTTGCAGAGATTACAAAGAACCTTTTTTCCCTGAGCTATTTGAAAGTAAGCCACCAAAGTGATGTCTTACTACTCCCAAATATTTCCTACAAACAAGGACTTTGTCCTACATAACCAGAATGCAACCATCAAAATCAGAAAATTGACATTGATAAATTACTACCCTCCAATCCTCAGACCCCAGTTTTTCCATCAGTTATACTAATAACATTCTTTATAGTTGAAGTATCCAGTTGAGAATCACACAGTACATTTAGTTGTCATGTTGCTTTATTCTCCTTTAATCTGGAACATTTCCTCAGTTTTTTCTTGAATTTCATGATCTTGATACTTTTGAAGATTACAGAACAGTTATGTTGTAGAGTGTATGTCAATGACATTTGTTTGATGTTTCTTTGTGATTAGATTCAGGTTATGCAGGAGTGTCGTGAAGCAATGCTGCATTCTCATTGCATCCTGTCAGGTGACACGTGATTTCTATTTATCCCTTTATGGTGATGATCACTTTGATCACTTGATTAAGGGAGTATCTGGCATTTCTATTGTAAAATAACTCTTTCCTCCTTTGTAAATAAAAAGTACTTTGTGGGGAAGTTCTTTGAAACTTTGTAAATATCCCAGTCCTTATCAAACTTTATGTAATTGATTTATTTGTAGTAACATGGACTCAATATTTTCTTTGTTATTCAATGGGTTATAATTCATTACTATCATTATATATTTTGATACTCCAGTTGTTCCTTATTTAGTCAGTGACATCCCCCTCAGGTTGGCTTCTGTGGCCTTTTGACATGTCCCATAACCCATGACCTCTTTATTGCTTTCAGGAACAAGTTGTTCTCGGCTTATCTTGTATTTTTCTTGCCCCATCCCTGGAATCAGCCAATTTTACAAGGATCCTTGGCTGTTTTTCAGTGGAGAATGTTATTTAAAAGCTAAGATCTGAACTGGGCATGGTGGCACACCTGTAATCCCAGCACTTTGGGAGGCCCAGGTGGGAGAATTGCCTGAGCCCAGGAGAGACCAGCCTGGGCAACATAGCAAGATCCTGTCTCTATATAAATGCATGAATGAATGCCAAGATCTGGGTGCAGGGAGAACTCATAGCTAGTGGGATGCCACTGTTCTCAGGCCCTCTCAGAGGAAAAAGCTAGAAAATATATATGTTTATGTACACACACACAGACACACACATTCACATGTATACACACATCTAAATTTACATCCATTTCTCTCTATATTTTAAAAAACGATGAGTTCCTGCTGACATCTCCAGTTGCAATTGTACATCACAGGATTCATTCTAGTTTTCTCCTTTTCCCTATTTTTCCCTCCCATATTCAACACTGTGAAACATAATTTGTTATCCTTAATATATTTACTACTTTGATCAATCCCCTATATGTGCTTAATCTCCCATTTCTGCCATGCTGCCATCCTTTCTTGCATGAATCTCTCGTCACCCCATTTAGGTCCTAGCACTCCACACTTGGCTGCCCGCAAGTGAATGCCTGTTACATACCACTTTGGTTCTGACACCCTGGGCTGAGCTGCCTCTTCGCAGCCTCCTGGCTCTGACATCTTCCTTGTTCACCGCCTAATGGCTTTAAGACTGAATTGCTCAGGAAAGGGAAGGTATTTTAACCATCCTTCTACCATTATTTCTTTTTTAAGGTGTTGCTGTTTATGTGGATTTCAGATAAGCAACGATGTGCTGAGCTGAAGAAAGCCTTGTGTACTGCCCATGAGAAGTTCTGTTTCTGGCCAGACAGCCCATCCCCAGGTACTTATTTTTGAGAATTCCTGTTCACCATTCAATATAATCTTCCAATTTACTTTTTCCACAGACCGATTTGGGATGTTGCCCCTGGATGAGCCTGCTATTCTTGTTAGTGAATTCCTAGATCGTTTTCAAAGCCTTTGTCACTTGGACCTCCAGCTTCCTTCCCTAAGGCCGGAGGACTTGAAAACTATGGTGAGTTTTTCCTGACTAGGCTGCAATGGCCTGAAACGAAGTTTTTTACTTGGCTCCCTTGTAGTGCTTGACAGAAGACAAGATCAGTCTTCTCCTACACTTGCTTGAAGATGAACTTGATCACCGAACTGATGAGAGAAAAACTACAATCAAATTAGGCTCAGACATCCAAGTCCACGTCACTGCCTGTATTCTCTCTGTGTGTGGCTGGGCGTGTAGGTGAGTCAGCAGATTTTGCCTGGAGACATGAATTGAGAAAACTCTCTTTTTCATTCCTATCTAGTTCCTCTTTGGAATCCATGCAGCTCTCCCTGATAACATGTTCGCAATGTATGAGGAAGGTGGGGCTCTGGGGCTTCCAGCAGATTGAATCGTCCATGACTGACCTGGATGCATCCTTTGGCCTGACCAGCTCCCCAATCCCAGGCCTTGAGGGGCGACCAGAGCGCTTACCTCTGGTGCCTGAATCTCCTCGGAGGATGATGACCCGGAGCCAGGATGCCACTTTCTCCCCAGGCTCAGAGCAGGTATTCACTTAGCTTATTTGGGGTGGAATTTTCGTGTACTTCCATTATCTCCCCTTTCCTTCAGGCTGAAAAGAGCCCTGGTCCCATTGTCTCTCGAACTCGGAGCTGGGACTCTTCCAGTCCTGTTGACCGTCCTGAGCCAGAGGCTGCTAGCCCCACCACCAGAACTCGCCCAGTGACCCGAAGCATGGGAACAGGAGACACCCCTGGCCTGGAGGTACCATCTAGCCCTCTGCGGAAAGCCAAGCGAGCTCGCCTCTGCTCCTCCAGCAGTTCGGTGAGTCCACCTCGCATGTAGCAGTGGCTGAGTATGAATGCTATTTCTTTTTCTCCTTCCTCAGGACACATCTTCCCGAAGCTTCTTTGATCCCACCTCTCAGCATAGAGACTGGTGCCCTTGGGTGAATATCACACTTGGCAAAGAAAGCAGGGAGAATGGTGGAACTGAACCAGATGCCAGCGCCCCAGCAGAGCCAGGCTGGAAAGCAGTGCTGACCATCCTCTTGGCGCACAAACAGTCTAGCCAGCCAGCTGAAACGGACTCCATGGTGAGATACGCCACTGCCTTGTGTGTGGGCAGTAATCACTAATAATAAGCTTTTCTACCTACAGAGTCTCTCTGAGAAATCAAGGAAAGTATTCCGAATATTTCGGCAGTGGGAATCTCTGTGCTCATGCTGAAGATACTCCAGCGCCTTCCTGGAGATAGCTGGAATGAGAGTGACTTTTTGAAAAATTAAGGCTGAGTTCCTTTCGGTCAGCTGACACTAAGTTTTTCCTGTTCTGGGTTAATCATAAGGAGCCCCCTGCCATAGCAAAGGCAGTGAGTGTCAACTATCTGCATCTGGCTGAGAGAGACCCGTTTCCTTTCAGGGATGTGGACAGGGTAAGGGCAGCAAGCATGGTTCTGTTAAAGGAGTGTGGGATTAACAGACTAGAAGGAAGACTAAGGACCTGACCACCCATTTCAGCATCTTCAATGTGGAGCAGTGTTCTGAGGACTCTTCTATCCTAGGACTATGACAGTGTGTATTAATAAAATATTTGCTAAGATTCTCATTGTTGGAGAACTGTTTTCCCCCTTGCCCTGT